TCGTAAACAGTCCTGTTATTAAACTCTCTTGAAATTACCCAACATTGAATATGCTGTTTCTTTCCCACGAGGATCCTGACTAATACATTATGCTTAATTGAAATCAGTTGAGTATGTGAAAAGCCATGACTCCATAATGTAACTCAGAAAAGTGAATATTAGATTGTTGTAAATGCTACTGGCTTCCTGTCATGATGCCACCCCACTGTCTTCCTTGCCAGCAGAGCCATGACTTGTTAAGTTCAAGTGTCCACACTGCCCATGAAATCTAGAGAAGGGAGATTCTATTCCCATTCCAGGGGAAAATCCTGATTGATCCAAACTAGCCATGATGGTTCTATTCTTCTTGCCGATGATTGGCTAAGGGGTGGGCATGCAATCCAATTTTGGGATGTGGGATGTAACAAACCTACCCCCAAAATGTAGAGTGGCTTACACATGGAGGAAGTTTGTACCTTGCTCAGGTAAAATGTAAAACAAGTGTTGCTGATGATCAAGTCAGTCTTCTCCCAACTCTGATTCAAGATCCAGGCTCCTTCTGTTGGATGGCTCCAACGCCTTCCAGAATTACCTCTGGGGCTGTCGTGCACACTTGCATCAGGCCTGTGGAGGGGAGAGAAACACAAAAGATTATGCATGGGAAGCTTTATGAACCAGGCTTGGAAGAGATGCTCATCACTTCTGCAAATTTCTTTGACTAAAACTCAGCCCATAGCTGAGGAGCCCGGAATATGTAGTCTAACTGCATCCAGGAAATCAGTCTGGTTTAGTCTCTGGCACAGAGGAAAGATGGCCAGGAGACTCCCAGGAAGGGCTCATCCCTGATTAGGAGAGACTTCAAGGAAGACACGGGCTTTCTTTCTTTGTGGATGTTGTCATATCTGGATGTGAAGCTTGGACTGCTGCTACTAGTCTTGCTGTGATCCTGAAAAGGAAGGCCACACATAGGAGGCAGAGCTCAGAAGGCATCAGAACAGCAGAGCCAGTTTCCAGTGCAGGGCCTGGGGAAGGTGTGGTAGGCGCTATGTCTGGCCACGAAGGTGGCAAGAAAAAGTCCCTAAAACAGCCCAAGAAACAGGCCAAGAAGACGGATGGAGGTTGAAGAAGATAAGGATTCCTTCTTTTTTTTTTACAGGTGTGAATGACCGAACATGGCTGAAGATAAGGCTTTCAAGCAGAAACAAAAAGAGGAGCAGAAGAAATTTGAGGGGCTAAAAGCAAAGGCCATGGGGAAGGGACCCCTCACCACAGGTGGAATTAAGAAATCTGGCAATTGGCTGGGCATGGTTGCTCACACCTGTAACCCCAGCACATTGGAAGGCTAAGGTGGGGGACAGTTAATTGTGCAATATGTATTCACTAGGTATCTACTGTGTACACAGAATTGAAGTGGATCTTCCCCTCAACAACTCATTCTCCCAGCTTTCTCCCAAGGACATCTCCTAGCATCTCAGTTGCTCTAGCCTCACTCCCCTCCT